CTAAATGCTGCATTTGTTGAAGGAATCCTGTTGTAGCTTCAGGGCTGTTCTTGCTGTTGTTTTTAAGCCATACACATGTGGATTATCTTTCTAAGTGACTGAATGGTTAAGAGTTTGGTGCGCATAGTTACACATTTTCATGAACTGTTGCATTTTGTTAATGCATATTGCTCCTTGACTTCATTGTATTTTGTCAGTATTTATTGAATGTAAAGATTTTCAGGTAAGATTCATTTATTCATTCAAAGAATATTGATGTGCGAACCACCATTCTAGGCACGTGGGAGTACATTAATGAAGAAAAGAGACTAATATCTGTCTTAGTCTATTCAGGCTGCTATAACAGAATACCTTAGGCTGGGTAATTTATAAAGAGTAGCGTTTACTGCTCACAGTTCTGGGGATTGGGAAGTCTGCAGAAGTCTAAGATGAAGGCACTAGCAGATGTGCTGTCTGGTGAGAGTCTGCTCCTCAGAGATGGCATCTTCTTGGTGTCTTCGCATGGCGGAAGGGACACACAAGCTCCCTCAGGCCTCTTTTTATTTTTATTTTTTATTTTTTCAGGAACAGGGTCTTGCTCTGTCACCCAGGCTAGAGTGCAGTGGTGCAATCATGGCTCACTGTAACCTCGAACTCTTGGGCTGACGCCATCCTCCTGCCTCAGCCTCTCAAGTAGCTGGGACTGCAGGTACACACACCACCCGGCTGGTTACTTGTTTGTTTATTTGTTTTTAGGGATGAGGGAATGTCGCTATGTTGTCCAGGCTGGTCTTGAACTCCTGGCGTCAAGCAGTCCTCCTGCCTCAGCCTCCTGTGTCCTTGGGCTTACAGGCATGAACCAATGTGCCCAGCTCAGACCTCTTTTAAAAGGGCACAAAGTCATTCATGAGGACTCCACCTTCATGACCTAGTCCCCACTCAGAAGCCCCACTCCTTAATACCTCCACGTTGGGGATGAGAGTTCAACGTATGGATTTTGGAGAGACACAAACTTTCAGACCACAGCAGATCCCTGCCCTAAGGGGTACATGTACCACACAGACACACACACAAACACAAACACACACACCGCACACATATACATACACACACATACACATACACACCACACACACACATACACATGCACATACACACACACACACACACACACTTGTGTGCAGTTCTGCAGTTAACTAGAAAACTTGGGTAACTTTTTCAGACTTTGTCCTAAACTAATTTGATCAAGGAACTTTTTTTTAAGGATATGTACCACGTTTTGTAGAGTAGTGTTTTGTTTAATGTACCACTCTGGAAAATGCTTATAAAGGCATCGCTGGACTGAATGTACTTCAGGAAAATCATCCATAGATACCATTTGTTTCAAAATTTGGTAAGAGTTAGGCGGCAGAGAGACTAAATTCTCCACCAAGATCTGGAGTGCAGATATTCTTTGTTGCTACTTAAAGGCAAATCTGTCTGCCTCACACGTCACATGAGTAGGGGTGACTTTGGTGAATCCTAAGGCTGTACTGGAGCTTGTCACTTGGCTACACGTCTATCTCAGACCTGCTGACAGGACCAGTGTATTTCTACGGGGTTCTGGATCAAGCAGTCCAGCCTCTTACTGGATCGTGTCTCTCAAGTCAGCCTCTGTGGAGTTATATCCGCTTCCCCTGGGATGCGGTGTGAGACCAGCACATAGTGAGCATGGACATCACTAGATTGAGTGAAATGTTCCTGGGCTGTGGGGACTTCACGAGACCACATCTAATTTTTGCACAAATATCTGTCACTCACCACCTACCTGTGCTCGTCTGGTTGCTCGGTTGGGATTTTTTGACAGGAAATAGGAGACTTGGTTAAATGTCTGTGTAACTTTGAGATGCTTGAGGAGAGAGACACTTTGCACTGACCCCAACAGGTTTCCTTATGCACCTGATTACAACAAAGAATCTCGGGTTCTTGCTTGGGAGAGTGGCTGAGCAGCTTTGCTGCACGTTGGCTTGTCCACCCAAGCTGGAAAAACCTGTGGTCCAGAGTCCCAGGGTGACTAATGAACATGTGTGTGACAAGGGAGAAAAAAGTTTGGGGCAATATTATCTTTTGGGGATAACTGCCTTTGAGGCTGTCTTCCTGGTTATTTTGAGGATGTGTGATTCACAGAAGAGAGACGGACCTACACATTGGTCATCCTCAAGATTTTCAGGGCCATCCTAGAATAGCCTCACCCTGGATCCCAGGAACAGACCTCTTTATCAATAGTGGCATTCCTTTACATCCTCAGCTAAGTATAGTTACAATGATTGCTTTAGAGCACTCTAAAAAGAGTGACTACAGTGGCTGTGTTTGCCTTTATACTTTGAAAAAAGAATGTCCACAACAACAAATATTTATGAAGCTTTATAATTAAAAAATACGTTCTTTAGCTAGAGACTGCTAATGTTGAAAAGACCACCCCCACCTCCCCTCCTCATTTTACCAATGAGGAAACTGAGGGCTTAGGGTCAGATAAATTCATCGAAAGCTCCCTACTAGGGGATGAGCTGAGATTATATCTTGAGTCCTCTTGAAGGAAGCTAGTCTGACACACGTATGTTCCCCATAGGGCCGTCACATTCTTATGGTCACACTATACTCAGATGCCGTATTAGTCTGTTCTCATGCTGCTATAAGGACAAACCCAAGACTGGGTAATTTATAGAGGAGAGAGGTTTAATGGACTCACAGTTCCATGTGGCTGGGGAGGCCTCACAATCATGGTGGAAGGGGAAGAAGGAGCAAAGGCATGTCTTACATGGCAGCAGGCAAGACAGTGTGTGCAGGGGAAATGCCCTTTATAAAACCGTCAGATCTTGTGAGCCTTATTCACTATCAAGAGAACAGCACGGGAAAAACCCACCCCCATGATTCAATTACTTCCCATCAGTTCCCTCCCACGACACATGGGGATTAAGGGAGCTACAGTTCAAGATGTGATTAGGGTGAGGACACAGCCAAACCATATCAAGTGCTATCTTAGCAAAATCGCCACCAAAAAAAGGATGAAAATTACACGGGCCACTAGATAGACCATAGGAAGAATAATTTTAACAGCACCAGAGCTTGTTCGATCTCAGATGGAAACATTTGCATCAGGTGACTTAGATTTTTTTTGCTGCTCTGTACACGTTGGAGAATGACTGTGAAAGTGCCGTCAGTTTGATTTGGAGGTGACAAGTAGCTTTTAGCAAGTAGGTGAATTCACAAATATGGAATCATGAATGATGAGAATCGGCAAGATTTCTTCATTCCTTTGATGCGGCATGTAAGCCCCCAGGCACTTAAGAAGGTCAGAGGGAGATGGATGAAGATGAGGATTACGGTCTCTGCCCTTTATTAAGAGCCTCCTGTGCATGGGTAAGGCTGAGCACTTGATGTTTTGCTGGGGCTGACCACAAGCCCCAGGGAACAGAAGTGTGTAGTCACAGGCAGAGCCAGCCCCCTCATCTTGCTTTGGTGTATCCCATTTTGTAAATCAAGAGTCAAGACCATGACCATGAAGAATTCAGAGTGGAGACAGAAAAGGGCAATTTATTTAGTCCCACCAGCCGGCAACCAGAATGCCAAAGCTCCAGAATCCTGCAGCCCTGGGACAAATGCCCTGAGGATGCATAAGCCCACGGAATCCCAGAATTCCAAATGTCCTTCGGCCCAGGTCCAGCTTCCAGTCTGTCCGGTACCATGAACTACCGCCAATTCCTCATGTTCTCTTTGTTTCTAAGGTTCTTGTCTGAGCAGGGAGGCGGTAGGGGTCTGAGTCACTGTGAGGCACACACAGGGAATGTCTAGAAGGAGGCCTGGGCCTAAGGAGGGGTTCTCAAGAGGGAGATTATGCTCTGGCGTTTTGCCATCAAAGAACTTTATTTCCTAATGTTTATTCTTCAGCTCAGCCTCGGCTATACCTGCCTAGCTGGTGTTAAACTAATGAATCTAACATTCCCTTCCCTTTGCATTGGGGTTTGAGTATGAAACCTGTTTGACAGGGAATTGGGGGAGAATTTGTTTGGATTTGCCTTGACGAGGCCTTTTTCAAAGATTGGGGAGGCCACTGGTTTCTCTTAAAAGTCAGCAGCGCCCCAGGGAGAATGTAGGGACTGTCCTTCCACAGTTGTCTTGGATTTCAGGCTCTCTAGAAACGTCTGGCCACTGGTTGATTGACATGGCATAGACTTTGTAAAAACAAACAATACGATATTGAACCTCAGGGGAACTAGCACTTGATAACATGGCTTGCTTAAGGAAGTTATAAAGAAGAAAAAAGAAATGGGGAAAATTCTGTTAATGGGAATCAGAACAATTCTAAGATTTTCCACTGGGTGGCATTTTATTTAATGTTACTACATACAGTCACGCATCACTTAACAAAGGGATACCCTCTGAGAAATGTAAAGTTAGGTGATTTCATCATTGTGTGAACATCATGGAGTGCACTTACACAAACCTATATGGTTTAGCCTACTACACACCTGGGCTACCAGGTCTAGGTACCTGGGTTACCTATTGCTCCTAAGGTACAAACCTGTGCCACATGTTGCTGTACTGAACACTGTAGGCAGTTGTAACACAATGGTATTTTTGTATCTAACTGTATCTTAACATAGAAAAGATACAGTAAAAATGCTGCATTATAATCTTACATCCTATCATACCATTATCGTATATGCAGCCTGCTGTTGGCTGAAATGTCATTATGCAGTGGATGGCTATACATGCTTCCAGTTGGGGCAGGTCCACAATCTAAATTATTTCTGGGAATTGCCGTTTAAGACTTCTGAAGAGTGGGGAAATTTGCTTAGGTGGGATTCTCTTGCTTTTTACACTAATTAAATACATTTTTAAAAAGTTCCTTTTCCACACTCTGCACACTTCTTACCATCATTCTTAAAAAGACTAGAAGTTTGAGCATAAAGACAATATTTTTTTCATAGTTGCATACGTCTACCTCGAATAATGCCTGGCAAAGAGTTTATGGGTGCTGCATACACGCATGCCTGATGAATGAATGAATTAGGAATTACGGCTGCAGCAGTACGCTACTTGTATGCATTTAATTCGAATTATCAGACTATATAGATGCTCCTAGACTTATGATGGGATCATGTCCTGATAAACCCATCATAAATTAAATGGAAAATATCAAAAGTCAAAAATGCATCTAATTTACCTAAACTGCCAAACAGAATAGCTTAGCCTGGCCTGCTAAATGCGCTCAGAACACATTAGCCTACAGCTGGGCAAAATCATCTAACACAAAACCTGTTTTATAATAAAGAATTGAATATCTCATGTAATTTATCGAACACCGACCTGAAAATGAAAACCAGAATGATTCGATACTCAAAATATGGTTTCTACTGAATGGTTACTGCTTTCACACCATCGTAAGTCAGAAAATCGTTCAGTCAAACCATCATGAGTTGGGGACTGTTTGTAGCAGGGTCAGCAAACATTTTCTGTAAATGGCTAGATAGTACGTGATTTAGCCTTGGTGGACCATACTGGTTTTGTCTCAACAGCTTGATGCTGCTGTTGCAGGTTTGAAAGCAGGCAGATCATATCACAAGGCATAGCTGTCTTCCCATAGAACTTTATTAGCAAAAACAGGCAGTCTGCTGGATGTGGCCCATCAGCTGCAGTTTACCCTGATCTACATGAAAGCATACACTGGCATCATACAAATGTTAGAAACCAATGTAGTAAAAGATAAAGAGATTTCAAGACTCTGTGAGTGGTAGACAGCATGCTCTCCATTCACCAAATCCCATTCCACCTTCCACCTGAACACATGGGAAAACCACATTTCCCAGCCTCCCTTGCACTTAGCGGGAGCCTTGTGACTAAATCTGGCCAATGAGCTGTGTCCAGAGGCAAAGTCCACCATGTCCAGACCTGGCCCATAAGACTTCCTGAACACTGCTCCATGCTCTCTTCCCTCCCCTGCAGACTGGGTGCAAATAATCTAGTGAAGGACTCCAGGGCCCTTCAAGTTGGTGTACTCACTTGCTGGAGTGAGCCTGGATCCCTGAATAACTCTGTGGAGGAGAGTCCTCCCCACCCCTACTATGACCTCATAATGGACTGTGAAGGGTTGTAAAATACACCTGTGCTGTTAAGGCACTGAAATTCAGGGGTCATTAGCCTGTCCTCTCTAATAATACCATGTCTGGGCTCAGATCTGGATAAAGGAAAGAAACTGAAAAAGAAATAGAATTCTCTCCAGGGCTAACAGCCTCCTGTCTGGTGTACCTGCACTTTTTGATTGGGGAAGAGAGGAACGAGGAGGTCTTAGTGCTCGCAGTCTTAGAAAGTTTATGTATAAGAAGCAGTACTGTAGTTTGGGTCTGAGAAACGGGACCTTGAAGAGAGAGTCACTGTGAGGTAGGGTGGCAGAAAGGGATATATAACAGATAGCCTGATGCAAGGTTCTCTTTCCTTTGAGTAGGAAAATGCCCAGATAATCAGAGAAGTGGAAGTGGACAAGGTCTCCATGCTCTCCAGGGAGCAGGTGGAGGCCATCAAGCAGCTCTGGCAAGATCCAGGCATCCAGGAGTGTTACGACAGGAGGAGGGAGTACCAGCTGTCGGACTCTGCCAAATAGTGAGTACAGAGCCCACCCTGGCCGCCCGCGGGGAGAGTCAGTTCCTCGTTCTCTAATATACAGTTACCTGACTGACATTGACCGCATCGCCACACCATCATTCGTGCCTACCCAACAAGATGTGCTTCGCGTCCGAGTGCCCACCACCGGCATCATTGAGTATCCATTTGACTTGGAAAACATCATCTTTCGGTAAGTCTGTCTCCCTGATGTACCATGAAGAAACCTTTGAAGGATCTGTGTTTCTACACAACAGGATGGTGGATGTTGGTGGCCAACGATCGGAAAGACGGAAGTGGATTCACTGCTTTGAGAGTGTCACCTCCATTATTTTCTTGGTTGCTCTGAGTGAATATGACCAGGTCCTGGCTGAGTGTGACAACGAGGTATGCTGGGCGGGAAGTTTGGGTAGCTGTGGACTTCATCCCAAGTCCCTTGTTTTTCACTTAGAATCGCATGGAAGAGAGCAAAGCCTTATTTAAAACCATCATCACCTACCCCTGGTTTCTGAATTCGTCTGTGATTTTATTCTTGAACAAGAAGGATCTTTTGGAAGAGAAAATCATGTACTCTCATCTAATTAGCTATTTCCCAGAATACACAGGTAAGTGTCTATCTTGTGGACAGTGTTTTCTGGTCTTTATTCCTGTAATTGCACTTGTGACTAGGACCGAAACAGGATGTCAGAGCTGCCAGAGACTTTATCCTGAAGCTTTACCAAGATCAGAATCCTGACAAAGAGAAAGTCATCTACTCTCACTTCACATGTGCTACAGATACAGACAATATTCGCTTTGTGTTTGCTGCTGTCAAAGACACAATTCTACAGCTAAACCTAAGGGAATTCAACCTTGTCTAAAAGCTGCTGCCCACTCCTCCCCTATAACAGAAGATGTGATTTGCAAACTCCTTGTTTTATTTGCAAGTGCTTCTGACATCACCAGAGCCAGCCCCATGCCAGGAACTAAGGATGTCATGTAGATCGTGGGGACAGAGATGGGTGATGGAACTTGGAAGATATTTGAGTTTACCAACATACTTTAAAAGTCCTTACATCCCAAATTGTGTTTATAATTATTTTCTTGACTTTTGGCTATAAGATTTTGTGTAATTTTTGAATTTGGTGTTTTCTAGAATTTTTAAAAGCCACTTTGATTTAGTTTTAAATATGTTTAAAAATAGCGATTAAAATTATGTAAGCAAGGAGCCTGTTAGTTTATAGATCATGCCTTCAAACCTCTAGAGTTAATTTGGGTGACTTTTTTAAAAATAAGAATGTTAATGGGTTTGAAGCTTTTTATTAAACCTTGTAATTTAGAGACATTTTTAATTGTGTTTCTCACCTCATGCTGAAGGGTGACTCCTTTAACATGCCACCAAAGATTTTTTTTAAACACTTGGTTCTTTTTGTGTGTTAACTTTCTAAGCCAAATTAATGGATATATAAGTATATCTAATTTAGCTTTGCCACAGTTTGATCACCAAGAAGCCAAAGCTGACATAGAGTAAATGGGCTCTAGATAGCATATATGTTTTATTGGTGAAAAATGTGTGTGTGTGCACGTGTGTGTGTGTGTACATTTTTACCCCCAATGTATATGACCAGATCTTAAAAATGTATGAAATGGCTAGAAGTCCACATTGTTTGACAAATGTTACGTAACCCTGCCAAAGTTCTGATGGCCACCACAGATTTGCTGTTTGAATTATGTATGCTGTGCCTTTCTGAGGAGGCTAAGAATATACCATTCTGCTATTAGCACTGGGTTATGTTGTGTTTCTTAGAGCTCA